GCGCACACACACACACTCACACTCCCTCTCTCTGGTCAGAGTAAACACAATTGCGACCCAGAATTCCTGCTTACGCTACCCTCCCGTTCTCACGCAATTTATTACTAAAACCTCCCAGGAGCCAATTAAGTTCGAGGAACCGGACAAAGTCCCTTAAAAATCAAGTAGGTGCAGGGCCCATAGCCTGAGGCTGGTCCCACCCTGCCCGGATACCCGAGTCCGGCTGAGACCAAGTCGCCATGCCCACTCTCGGCGCCGGAGCTTCTAGCCTCCAGGGGCGGCCAGCGAACAAGTGCTACTTCCCTGGCCTTGACCCACCCTTACAGCAAACCCCACCCCGCCCTCCGTCCCGATGGCCCCACCCCACTCCCAAGTCCAGGCCTCACACCACGCCTTCTCGTGCCCTCAACCCTGCCCAGTCCATCCCACCCCGGAGCCAGCTTTCCTCTCGGCCCCGCGCGGGGCCCCTCCCTGTCAGGCCCAGGGCCGGGCTCTGGCGGGAACCCCGCTCGGCCCCCGCCTCCTGCACCTCAGCACCATCCCGTCGCCCCATAAGCCTCGGCCCCGCGGCGCTGCAACCCTCCCTTCTGGGAAAGGAATGTGCCCGATACCCACTGCTTAGCTCGGCGTCCGCCGCTGCCTCCACAGCAGGCCCTAAGCCCGAGTCCCGGCCTCGCCGCCGCCACCGCCGGCCGGCCTAGAGCTCGGAGCCTCCGCTTACCTCCCCGCCCCCTCCTGCTACCGCACTCGGAAACCCGCCCGCCGCAAACACCCTAGGAACAGTTTCTCCAATCAACGAGCCGAGGCCGGGGCCGTCGACGGATGTCCCTCTGATTGGCAGCAGAGAGGGCCCAATGGCTGAGTGTACCTCCTCATCCCCGGACCTGATTTCCCAAGACTGACATAATTCCCGGCCCAATGAGTACCTAGGCCCGCCCCGCGGTATGGACCCACCAATGAGGAGGGCGAAGGCCCTAGTGTCTGGCATTCTGGGCCCCTCGGCCGCGCCTTCGCGGCGGGCGATGTTAGTGGGCTTGGGCGTTGGGTGAAGTATCCAGGTTGGGCGCTTCCAGCGCTTTCTGTGGCGGGGGAATGAAGGCCTAGGTCAGGGAATAGGAAGGTGTATCGCCGCCAGAGTGCGGAACACCCTCGCCTTGAGGGTTCCCACAGTGACTTGCAAAAGTCTAGTGAGACCCGAGAATGCTGAGGCGGGACACGAAGCATGTGGTTCTTGTGGTTGCGACGCTCGTGCCGCCATCTTGGGTGCTGGCGGCGGAAACCGGTACCCCAACTTCCCCTCGGTGCGAACCTGGAGAAGCCACCCCAGCTGTGAGGGACGGTTGCGCCTCATGGCCCAGGCAAGGGTACCTTCGCTGGAGCAGTACCGCGGACGGATATCATGAGGGTGGTGGGACGTTGGCGGAACGTTGGCGGAACGTTGGCGGTGTGAGAGGTGTGGGGTAATGGCGATTTTTGTCATGGTAGAAACAGCCCAAAGGACCCCCCTCGTTTGGCCTCCCACGCAGCTTAGTCTTGCTTTTTTAGGGATGTTTCTCATTTTTTAATTTCTCCAGTCCCATCTGGTTATATTGCCAAAACATGTTTGTGACTCTCAAACGTTAGTTTACTCCCAGCATCACTTGGGGAGCTTGCTAAGCTACGAATTCCGAGGTCCCACTGGAGAGTCTGATTTAATGACCCTGGAGTGGCGGCCGGATAACCTGCCTGCTGGGGTGATTTTAACGCAGCTGATGCGAAGACCCCATTTAGGGAATCATTGGGTTGGCGTTTGCAATGCGTTCCTCCCAGCTATAGGACAAAGAGGTGTCAACTCAACTGTGTCTTCTTAGAAGAGCCCATTATTTATAGGTGAGTCATTAGTCCCTGTACAACTAAGGACAGCTATGGTCCTTTCTCCTTCCCTTTCTCATAGTATTATGATGACACATTCCCCTCCATGAAGGAGCAGATGGTTTTCGAGAAAAATGTCTTCAACAAGACCAGCCGGACTGAGAGTAAGTGTCCCCCTCTTCCTCCAGCAGACTATTGGCCAGGACTGAAAGCTCCCTCCACTTCTAGGTGAGATTGCATTTTTTGGGGGTATGACCATCGTCTACAAGAACAGCATTGACCTCTTCCTATACGTGGTGGGCTCATCCTACGAGAATGAGGTGAATTCAGGAGGTTGGGGCAGTAAGAAGGGCCTTTTCCTCCTCCCGTATCTGCCCATCCCAGCTGATGCTCATGTCTGTTCTCACCTGCCTGTTTGAGTCTCTGAACCACATGTTAAGGTGAGTGAGGTTCTCTGCCCTCCGAGGCCCCAAGGGAGGCTCAGGAGCTTGTGTCCACCTTCAGGAAGAACGTGGAGAAGCGCTGGTTGCTGGAGAACATGGACGGAGCCTTCTTGGTGCTGGACGAGATTGTGGATGGCGGGTGAGGAGGGGACAGTCAGGGACACTCACAGCTTTGCCTCCTGGTTTTTCCTCTCATCTTGTAGTGTGATTCTGGAGAGTGACCCCCAGCAAGTGATCCAGAAGGTGAATTTTAGGGTAAGAGTCTTCCTGGACACCTCCTCTTTTAGCTACCCCACCCCTTGACTCTGCTTCCTTACAGGCAGATGATGGCGGCTTGACTGAACAGAGTGTGGCCCAGGTAGGCCCCCCTGCATCTGCCTTGGCTAGAAAACTGTCTTGACCTCTCTTCTGTCCACCTGCAGGTCTCTCTGCTCAGACTAATCCTGCTTGTATGGAACTTCCCGCCCTGGCGCTAACTCCTCGTGCTGTGGTGGCCCTACCGAGATGAGCCTGTGCTGTCTCGTGTGGAGTCCCAGGTGTGGCGCCCATTTTCCTGCACTGCCCTTAG